CGTAAGGCTATTTAAAATTTGATAATCTAGTTTTACTTCTATCAGGGTTCTATAAAAGAATAATCGGCCTACCAAATACACTTAGAATTACTGCAGAGTTATTCTTTAGATCAATAAATACAATTGTCTTCTGAAGACTATTTTAAGGGCTTTGTTATCTACAGGGGCCAGTACATTGAAGAAGAGAAAACAAACAAGATTTAAGAGATTATAATTTTTAAAATAAAAAGTATGTTTACTTATTACTTTCAGAATGCACCTAAAGTGAATCTGAAATTACAGTATTTTTAGAAAATATTGACCTAAGCCTCAGCCTCCCAAGTAGCTGGGATTATAGGCGTGTGCCATCACGCCCGGCTAATTTTTGTATTTTTAGTAGAGACGGGGTTTCTCCATTTTGGTCAGGCTGGTGTCGAACTCCTGACCTCCAGTGATACGACCGCCTCGGCCTCCCAAAGTGCTGGGATTACAGGCGTGAGCAACCGTGCCCGGCCTCTATTGCTTTTTTAAAAGCAATAGCTGGTGACCTGACTTCTCACCGGCCTTAGCACTCCACGCCCCAGATGTGGCCCAGGAAACTCTTTGGAACTCTCTACTCCAGAGTGAATGGGGAATAGAAATGGAGAGGATTTCTATGCTATTCTGTGGGGCGTCAGCGTGAAATTACACATTCTGCACAGGTTGAGTTTGCATATTGTATTTTAGTTTGCATTCCTTTCACAGACAATTTAAGGGATTTTCAATTAAATTTCTAAATTTTAATTGAATTCCTTAATTTTAATTGTGGGAACTTTCCTGGATCCAAACAACAGACGTTGACCCTCCTAGTGAGATCCCAGGTCACAAACCGTGGAGCGGCTCCAGCCTGACTGGCAAGTGTGGCTTGCAAAACGCGGAAAACCGAGACACGCCCAGAGATAGGAGGAGGGAAGTGCAGGCCCCGTCCAATAAGTATTCAGGCCCCGCCCGCCACGTCGCTGGCCACGCCCCGGCCCGGCCTCTCCGTTCGCGCGCAGCCGCCTGCAGACCCGGAAGTGGATGGCGTGGAGATATGGCGCAACTGCGGCGCGTGAGTTTTCCTTTGTTTAGATTAAGTGTTCGACCCTGTTGGTCAAATACATCTTTTATTTTAGGGACACTTGACATTCAGGGACGTGGCCATAGAATTCTCTCAGGAGGAGTGGAAATGCCTGGACCCTGTGCAGAAGGCTTTATACAGGGATGTGATGTTGGAGAACTACAGGAACCTGGTCTCCCTGGGTAAGGATAATGCCCCTCCAGAAGTTGGGGTCCAGCACATCTTGATTCTTTCTTTTATAAACAGGAATCTGTCTTCCTGACCTGAGTATTATCTCCATGATGAAGCAAAGGACAGAGCCCTGGACTGTGGAGAATGAAATGAAAGTAGCAAAAAATCCAGATAGGTGGGAAGGTATCAAAGATATCAACACAGGTAAGAGCTCAGATGGACAGAGTGAAAGCCACGTTCAAATTATACTCTTTACTTGCTTTCCTAGGGAGGAGCTGTGCAGTGAGAAGCAAAGCAGGAAACAAGCCTATTACAAATCAACTTGGATTAACCTTTCAGTTACCTCTGCCAGAACTGGAGATATTTCAAGGTGAAGGGAAGATTTATGAATGTAATCAAGTTCAAAAGTTCATCAGCCACAGTTCTTCAGTTTCGCCACTTCAAAGAATTTACTCTGGGGTCAAAACCCACATATTTAATAAACATAGGAATGATTTTGTTGATTTTCCATTGCTGTCACAAGAACAGAAAGCACACATTAGGAGAAAACCTTACGAATGTAATGAGCAGGGCAAAGTCTTCAGAGTGTCTTCAAGCCTTCCTAATCATCAAGTAATCCACACTGCAGATAAACCTAACAGATGTCATGAATGTGGTAAAACCGTCAGGGACAAGTCAGGCCTCGCAGAACATTGGAGAATTCGTACAGGAGAGAAACCTTACAAATGTAAAGAGTGTGGCAAGCTCTTCAATCGAATTGCATACCTTGCACGACACGAGAAAGTGCATACTGGAGAGAGTCCTTACAAATGTAATGAGTGTGGCAAGGTCTTCAGTCGAATTACATACCTTGTACGACATCAGAAAATTCATACTAGAGAGAAACCTCATAAATGTAACAAATGTGGCAAGGTTTATAGTAGCAGTTCATACCTAGCACAACATTGGAGAATTCATACAGGAGAGAAACTTTACAAATGTAATAAATGTGGCAAAGAATTTAGTGGGCATTCAAGCCTCACCACCCATCTGTTAATCCACACTGGAGAGAAACCTTACAAATGTAAAGAATGTGACAAAGCTTTTAGGCACAAGTTCTCCCTGACAGTTCATCAGAGAAATCATAATGGAGAGAAACCTTATAAATGTCATGAATGTGGCAAAGTCTTCACTCAAGTTTCACATCTTGCACGACATCAGAAAATTCACACTGGAGAGAAACCTTACAAATGTAATGAGTGTGGCAAAGTCTTCACTCAGAATTCACACCTTGCAAATCATCAGAGAATCCACACTGGAGAGAAACCTTACAAATGCCATGTGTGTGGTAAGGTCTTTAGGCACAGTTCATGGTTTGTACAGCATCAGAGAAGTGTTCATGAGAGAGTCCTTACAAACTGAGTTTGGCAAACTCTATCATAAGTTCTAGCAGTAATCAACATCCGAGAGTCTATACTAGAAAGAAATCATTTAAATGTACTATATGTGGCACAGGCTGTATCGAGACCTACCAAATCACTAGACATCGAAACATTCATCTTTGGTGAAACCACACAAATGGATTGTGTGTGCCAAGGCCAACAAGTCAAAATATGTTGAACCTAATGATATGATGTGTATAAAGGGTGCAAGGACACGTGGAAATGATCTGTAATATTCGGGTTATTAAAAATGTAATTGGCTGGGCGCAGTGGCTCACACCTGTAATCCTAGCACTTTGGGAGGTTGAGGCAGGTGGATCACAAGGTCAGGAGTTTGAGACCAGCCTGGCCAATATGGTGAAACACCATATCTACTATAAATACAAAAAAATTAGCCAGGCGTGGTGGCACATGCCTGCAATCCCAGCTACTCGGGAGGCTGAGGCAGGAGAATTGCTTGAATCCAGGAGGCAGAGGTTGTTGCAGTGAGCTGAGATCGCGCCACTGCACTCCAACCTGGGTGACAGAGCGAGACTCCGTCTCAAAAAAAAAAAAAAATTATTTGGGTTTGAAAGGCCAGGGGCAGTGGTTCATGCCTATAATCTCAGCACAATAGAAAGCCAAGACAGGAGGGTCACTTGATGCCTGGAGATCAAGATAAGTATGGGCAACGTAGCAAGGCCCATCCCTACAAAATAAAAAAAATAAGCCAGGCCCTTGGCATGTGTCTGTAGTTCCAGCTACTCAAGAGGCCGAGGCAAGAGGATTGCTCAAGCCCAGGAGTTTGAGAGTTTGAGCAGTGAGCTCTGATCTTGCCATTTGTACTCCAGCTTGGGTGACAGAGCGAGACCCTGTCTCAAAAGAAAAAAAAGGCTAGTTTTTATGACTTCAACCTGAACTTTGAAATTTCTTCATGTGCCTTCCCTACAGGCCTTTCACTGTGGTCTGGGAAAGAATCAGTAAGATGACAGGGCTGACTTCATTAGATGAGGAGCGTTTCTATCCAGTTTCCTGGAGGAATAAGGACACTGCCTTTTCAGATTAAAGATTGTCTGATTTAGAGACCATGGAGGTGGACAGAGAATAACAAAACCGTGATGGCAGTCATCATGCTTATTGCAGTTAGCACACACTTTTCCTGACAGGCACAGTGCTGCTGTGCTCTACAAATGACCATGAAATAGAGCACGCCATGACTTTAGGACACAGGGATTTTTATGGGAAGAGAGTTCATCAGGGACTGATTACGTAGGAGAGACGATGCAGGGGAAATGGTGGCCACCGTCTCCATTGAATAGCAATAGCTGCTGTTTAGCAAAGACTGATTAAAAAGTACTCTGATTTTTCAAATGGAAGAGAGAACAGTTAAATCAGAGTAGAGAGTTTAATCAAAACTACCAGTGGAACATGTTCTTGAGTAGGATTCACATTTAACTGCTGGCATAATTTGCAACTGTTGGATTTTCTCATGTTTGGAACAATAAAGTTGAAATTTTCCAAAGTGTGAATGATTTACCTTCTTTCTACCAATATTGTTTTATCTCGTCTCAGGAGGATACTTTATAGCAGACAATAATAAGGCACCATTAGGATTTTTAAATTAATTTATTTTTAAAATTAAAGTTCTAGTGTACATGTCCACAACATGCAGGTTTGTTACATAGGTATACATGTGCCATATTCGTTTGCTGCACCCATCAACTTGTCATTTACGTTAGATATTTCTCCTAATGTTATCCCTCTGCCAGCCCCCCACCCCCCGACAGGCCCCGGTGTGTGATGTTACCCGCCTTGTGTCCAGGTGTTCTCATTGATCAATTCCCACCTATGAGTGAGAACATGGGGTGTTTGGTCTTCTGTCACTGTGATAGTTTGCTGAGAATGATGGTTTCCAGCTTCATCAATGTCCCTGCAAAGGACATGAACTCATCCTTTTTATGGCTGCATAGTATTCCTTTTTTTTTTTTTTTTTTGAGATGAAGTTTTGCTCTGTCACTCAGGCTGAAGTGCAATGGCACGATCTTGGCTCACTGCATCCTCTGCCTCCCGGGTTCAAGTGATTCTCCTGTCTACACCTCCCAAGTAGCTGGATTACAGGCATGCACCACCATACCCGGCTAATTTTTTTGTATTTTTAGTAGAGATGGGGTTTCACCATGTTGGCCAGGCCGGTCTCGAAGTCCTGACCTCGGGTGATCCAGCCACCTCGGGTTCCCGAAGTGCTAAGATTACAGGCATGAGCCACGGCGCCTGGCCAGGATTTTTAAGGTTGAAGCATCCACAACAATTTTGTGTGTGAAATGAAATGACATGCACTTTTGGGTATATACACTTGGGTAAGTATGATTTTGGGTAATAATACTTAGTACTTAAGTTATTCTCTCTACTCTTTGTTTTTGTTTTTTGTTTGTTTTGTTTTGTTTTGAGATGGAGTTTCGCTCTTGTTTCCCAGGCTGGAGTGCAATGGTGTGATCTCGGCTCACCGCAACCTCCGCCTTCCAGGTTCAAGTGATTCTCCTGCCTCAGCCTCCCGAGTAGCTGGGATTACATGCATGTGCCACCATGCCCAGCTAATTTTGTTTTTTTAGTAGAGACAGGGTTTCTCCATATTGGTGAGGCTGGTCTCGAACTCCTGACCTCAGGTGATCTGCCCACCTCGGCCTCCCAAAGTGCTGGGATTATAGGCATGAGCCACCACACTTGGCCTACCTCTCTACTCTGCCCTAAGATGCTTTTGTGGGTAAAGTGAAAATCACATAACAGTGCAGCTTCATCATCATATGCCCTCAATGTTCATCACTGTTGATAAACATGCACTGTATTATGTTTCTGTGTGCCTTTTTCTTGTGTGCCAAGTAAGACCCATGGCAGGCACCTTCATTTTCAGGAAGCGAAAATACAGATACAGTAATATGGAAAATAGGACAAAGTGTGGACTTCAGGATGAAAATATTGTAACAATCTTGCTGTTGACCTCGTAGCGCTCAGTGACATAATTTGAAAAAATATTAATGTTCAGAAATGTTCTCTTGAGGATGAACACACAGATTGGGAATTTCGTTTTGCTTTGGTAGATTAACTAGAAACTTCACATTTTCACCCTTATAACCTTTTTGGTAATTTGAACTTTTGATCATTCTTCTGGAACTGCTTTGACATCCACCTGAAGTTTGGTTTGGGTATTGAGAATGATGATGCCATTCACTAATGTGATCTCAAAATGTTTACTCCATAATGAGGCTTTCTGGGGAGAGCAGGGTAGACTTCCCCGGTTGGTCCAAATATGACTAGGGAATCGGCATAGGTGACTGGCTTGGGGTATGATGATTGTTAAGGGATAGGGCTTGGGCAGGGGTGCCCACTTGTGGTTTGAACTTTCAGCTGGTGCCAAAGGAGTGGGCACTGAGGATTTTTCAGTTGACCAGATGGGCAGAATAGGAAGAGGGAGTGCAGAGGTGTAAAAGGCGTTGGTGTTCAGACATCACAAAATGCAGTCAACTCTAGGACAACTCTAGCTTCCTCTGGAAGCTCCTGCCATCTTGGTTAGGAAAGACTCTGATTTTCTTCATGATAATATCTTACGTTCCTTTTATAGTTACAGATACAGGTCTCATTGCACAATATGATTGTTGAAAACACTTGTGAAATTTTTTTAGTAAAATTGCCTAAGATACTTTTTATAGTAGACAATGAAAATTAGTGTGTGGGTTTATAATAAATATAATGTATTATATAATATGATTAAAATATATTTGTTATAAATATGATATTACTAGAAGAGCATTTTTCCAAAAGCTATGGAAATGTCATTTTCCCGTTACAGCATCAAGCAATATATTCCATGGTTCATTTTCAACTCTAATAAAATTATATTTTGTGTTTATATATGCACGTATAGACACATATATAATATTTTTTTTTTACTTTTTTCTTTTTCTGTACATTGCATCCAGATGCTATGCTTGTTTGTTTTTTTTTTTGAGACAGAGTCTTGCTCTGTCACCCAGGCTGGAGTGCAGCGGTGTGATCTTGGCTCATTGCAGCCTCCGCCTCCCAGGCTCAAGTGATTCTCCTGCCTCGGCCTCCCGAATAGCTGGGATTACAGACATGCACCATCACCACACCTGGCTAATTTTTGTATTTGTAATAGAGATGGGGTTTCACCATGTTGGCCAGGCATGGTCTTGAACTCCTGACTTCAGGTGATCCACCCGCTTCGGCCTCCCAAAGTGTTGGGATTACAGGCATGAGCCACCATGCCCGGCCAGATGCTATGCTTAATACATTTTTTCCGAATGTCACTCTAGTGAAAATTTTAGGGGACACAAAAATGAGACTGTTGTTTGGAGACAATATTTTTTGACAAGAGTATGCACAAGACAATGGCAGGTATAAACGTTTTATTGTAAATATGAAAAAGGAAAAAATGCTTTCACTATATTAGAGGACTTGAAGTAACGTGAAGTGATTCCAACCCTTTATCTTTATTTTATTTATTTATTTTATTATTTATTTTTTTGAGATGGAGTTTCACTCTTGTTGCCTAAGCTGGAGTGCAATGGAGTGATCTCAGCTCACTGCAACCTTCACCTCCCGGGAGCATGCTGCTCTATCTTTTTTTTCAGATGTTTGAGCTATTCCAGGTTTTTTGGGATTTCTGTTGGTTTGTTTTGTTTTTTGCTTTTCTACATAATTGTTTGGATAATCTTGTCAGTATCTACGAAGTGCCTTGATAGTAAATATATTAACCCTGTGTATCAATTTGGGGTAATTTCACATTTTTTTCTATGTTGAGTTTATCAATAAATTGATATTGTATATGTCTCTATCTGGGTGTCTTTGATTTCTTTCATCAGCATT